AAAAGATATATTTGAGTTCCCAACTGGAGATTGTCCTATATGGTAACTTGCGTAAGGTATGGTTACTGAAAGTAACCTACAATTTTCATGGGCTGAAATTCATTTCTATATTGCAGCGTACAAAAATAAATAAATAAAAAATGCTTGTTTTCTTTGAAAACATATTATCTCAGTGCCTCTAACTGCCAAATCTATTGGCTTTTTTGCAGGCTTAAGGGCTCTCCCTTGTTCCTTTATGATCTCTATCTTGAGGGCCAGACCTCCTGCCTTACACAACTCAGAGGGGGACCTCAGAGCTCTTTAAAAAGAGCCCAATTTCTCGCCTGTAGAGAAGTGAAAAGGATGCCCCACCCCCATCTATGAAAAGAGGGATTTGATAGTTTCAATGTCTTCAAATCAAAGATTTAAGTCTGTAGCCCCCCACCACCCCGGACCCTAGCAAGGCTCATGAACCCCCTCCCATCCCGCCCTAATTGCTTTGGACTGGCCGTGGAATCCTTGTCCCAGTCCACAGTTCCTGTGCGACTGCACGAAGAATTCACAGAGGACCTGTGTTACTTCCCTTGTGAAGAAACAGAATTATCATGAAAATTTAGGTGGAAACCATTTCGCTTTTTTCTTCAAAAATAAGGGAAGCATGTGCCCAACCACCCCTGGGAAAAAGAACCTTCAGGGGCAAAGGAGCGAACAGGTAATTTATAAGAAAAACAGAAAGTGGTCTCTGACTGCCCCAGACTTCCTTCGGAGTTGGGGGAATTGGGGACGCCTGGACGCGTTGTTTTTGTGTTTGTGGAAAAAATAAATGAAGAGCATGAAGCCCGAGGCTTCTGAGATCCTTTCCTGACCAAACCCAAGTGATTTGGTGCGGGGAATTTTAATATTTTTCCCCTTTTGTGAGGTGGAACAAACACAACTTGGGAGCAGCGCAGCGGCTCAGAGCCTGCCAGCCAGGCGGGCGACCAGAGCACCAATCAGAGCGCGCCTGCGCTCTATATATACAGCGGCCCTGCCCAGGCGCTGCTTCATCGGCGCTTTGCCACTTGTACCCGAGTTTTTGATTCTCAACATGTCCGAGACTGCTCCTGCCGCTCCCGCTGCCGCGCCTCCTGCGGAGAAGGCCCCTGTAAAGAAGAAGGCGGCCAAAAAGGCTGGGGGTACGCCTCGTAAGGCGTCTGGTCCCCCGGTGTCAGAGCTCATCACCAAGGCTGTGGCCGCCTCTAAAGAGCGTAGCGGAGTTTCTCTGGCTGCTCTGAAAAAAGCGTTGGCTGCCGCCGGCTATGATGTGGAGAAAAACAACAGCCGTATCAAACTTGGTCTCAAGAGCCTGGTGAGCAAGGGCACTCTGGTGCAAACGAAAGGCACCGGTGCTTCTGGCTCCTTTAAACTCAACAAGAAGGCAGCCTCCGGGGAAGCCAAGCCCAAGGTTAAAAAGGCGGGCGGAACCAAACCTAAGAAGCCAGTTGGGGCAGCCAAGAAGCCCAAGAAGGCGGCTGGCGGCGCAACTCCGAAGAAGAGCGCTAAGAAAACACCGAAGAAAGCGAAGAAGCCGGCCGCGGCCACTGTAACCAAGAAAGTGGCTAAGAGCCCAAAGAAGGCCAAGGTTGCGAAGCCCAAGAAAGCTGCCAAAAGTGCTGCTAAGGCTGTGAAGCCCAAGGCCGCTAAGCCCAAGGTTGTCAAGCCTAAGAAGGCGGCGCCCAAGAAGAAATAGGCGAACGCCTACTTCTAAAACCCAAAAGGCTCTTTTCAGAGCCACCACTGATCTCAATAAAAGAGCTGGATAATTTCTT